CCAGCCTGTAAAGTTTCTTTCTTTTAAAAAAACAAAAACAAAAACAAAAACTTTTATTTTAGGTTCAGAGGTACATGTGTAGGTTTGTTATACAGGTAAACTCATGTCATGCGGGTTTGTTGTACAAATTGTTTTGTGACCCAGATTCTAAGCCTCGTACCCAGTAGTTATTTTTCTCTGCTCCTCTTCCTCCTCCCACTCTCCACCATTGGGTGGACCCCACTGTCTGTAGTTCTTCTCTCTGTGTCCACGTGTCCTCATCATGTAGTTTCCACTTCCAAGAAGAATAGATTTTTAAAGGATCTTTTCTGTTTTCTTGATCATTTAAGTAAAATGGGCTTACTCTAAAAATGAAGACATCATCTAACTGAATTCCTGTCACCTAACCACTTTCCCTGCTCCTGTCAGACGACCACTGCTGACAGTCTTTAAACATACAACTCAAACTCCCAGGACAAGACAGTGTTTTATAGAAGGCAGGGGAGGTGGCTCTAAAAGAGGAGGGCGGTGATAAGGCCGATGCAGGAGGGTCAGGGCCACCATGTTGCTGTTGGGGAAGACAGATGGTGGAAGTCAGGGTAGGGGTAGGAGCTGGGGAGTGTGGAGTTATTCTGGCTTGGGAGGGAGGGAGAGTGGGCCCTGACAGTTGCAGGGGTCGGAAACTTATTGTGTAATGGATTTCTCTGGGAGTCTGGTGAAGCTTGTGGACTGCTTCTCAGAGTAAGGTCTAAAATGAAATACATGGGATTACAAAAGCTAAACACTTTATTTAGTTACTTTTTTGAGACAGAGTCTTGCTCTGTCACCTAGGCTGGAGTGTAGTGGTGCTATCTCAACTCACTGCAACCTCCACCTCTCCAGCTCAAGTGATTCTTTTGCCTCAGCCTCCCAAGTTGCTGGGATTACAGGCATGTGCCACCACGCCCGGATAATTTTTGTATTTTTAGTAGAGACGGGGTTTCGCCATGTTGGCCAGGCTGGTCTTGAACTCCGGGGCTCAAGTGATCCGCCTGCCTCAGCCTCCCAAAGTGTTGGGATTACAGGCATCAGCCACCGCGCCTGGCCAAAAGGTATACACTTCTATCCACAGACTCCTTAGCATTAAGAACTCCTGCGAAGACACTCTGGCTTTCGGATTAGGCACTTCTATAAAGTCCCCATCCTTAGAAGTTGCCCACTGCCCTCCAAATCCTGTACACCTTGTCTGTATTGAAATCTGAAGATGCACCCTGAATGCAGAATGGGTCCAAATCTCTAGCTTCAGACTACGATTTTAGACAAAGACCTACCTTTGGGTGATTTAGATGCCCTAAAATGTAGAGAAGTGTAAAACATCAACATCACCACCCCCATTTACTTATTTCAGAAGGATGTGGGCAGAGTGGAAAGTGCTTCAGAGACTGTATGTGCTGATCAAGTCCTCATCACCTTCCCAAAAAATCCTCCTAAGACCCAAGAGCGGGTAATCCTGGGTGATTGGCTCATTGTAGGAGGTCCTTGGTGTCACACATGCTTGCAAGATGGCTGGTGTGTGTCCTCATGGGGCTGGATCTGTTCCCCCCGTGTCTGCACCTTCAGACACATATAGTTTAGCTTTGGAGGCAGGGAGGGGCACTGCAAATGTGATTCGGCACTGAAACTAATGGATGTATTTGGGGTTTAGGTTTGCAAATGAAATTCAAAAAATCGGCAGTGACTCTTCTTGGACCAGGTGGAGAGCAGGAAGAAGGCCGGCAGCAGGTGTGGCTCGGGCAGATTGGAGAGGCACAATGGGGCACGTTTGCTAGACAAGTGAGTTTCTGAAATTTTCTTTATCCCCCATTTTAAAAATGCCTGCGTTTATTTTTTTAAACAGGCTTATAACCCACACCATGGATAACTTATTGGACTTTGCCTGAAAGGAGTCATTAGTGACATTGGATATTTGACCGTCTTGGCCACAGGTTTTTCAGAATGAATGGAAGATCATGCAGCATGAGTCTCCACCGGACATCGGGAACCCCACAGGGGCCTAGGATGGTCAGTGGTCATCACATTCCTGCCATCCGAGCCCACTCCGGGACTCCTGGCCCCTCGCCCTGTGGCAGCACATCGAGTCCCACTATGGCAAGCCTTGCTAACAACCTCCATCTCAAGATGCCCTCAGGAGGAGGGATGGCTCCTCAGAACAACGTGGCTGAGAGCCGCATCCATCTGCCTGCCTTAAGCCCCAGGAGACAAATGCTCACCAATGGGAAGCCGCGATTCCAGGTCACCCAGGCTGGAGGCATGTCAGGGTCACATACTTTAAAGCCAAAGCAGCAGGAGTTTGGAAGCCCTTTTCCTCCAAATCCTGGGAAAGGTAGGATTGTCTTTCTGGAACCTTTTAAAAATCATGAAAGCTAACCTGATTCATTTGTTTTTAGGGGCTCTTGGCTTTGGGCCTCAGTGCAAGTCCATTGGAAAAGGCAGCTGCAACAATCTAGTGGTCACCAGCAGTCCCATGATGGTTCAGCGACTGGGACTCATTTCACCTCCAGCAAGCCAGGTCTCTACAGCATGCAACCAGATCAGTCCTAGCTTACAGAGGGCAATGAATGCAGCCAACCTGAATATACCTCCTTCAGATACCAGGTCTCAAGTTAACTTTTTTTTCCCCTTTCTTTTTTTTTTTCTTCCTTTCTGGCTGCTGTTCCAGGTCCCTTATTTCGCGTGAGTCTTTGGCGTCCACGACCTTGAGTCTGACGGAAAGTCAGTCGGCCTCAAGCATGAAGCAGGAGTGGTCCCAGGGCTACAGGGCCCTCCCTTCGCTCTCCAACCACGGCTCTCAGAATGGCCTTGATCTAGGGGATCTCCTTAGCCTTCCTCCCGGGACATCCATGTCCAGCAATAGTGTCTCTAACTCATTACCATCCTACCTTTTTGGCACGGAAAGTAGCCACTCTCCTTACCCTAGTCCTCGGCACTCATCCACCAGGTCCCACTCGGCCCGCTCCAAGAAGAGAGCGCTGTCCTTGTCCCCGCTGTCCGATGGCATCGGGATAGATTTCAATACCATCATCCGCACGTCGCCCACGTCCTTGGTGGCCTACATCAACGGGTCGAGGGCTTCGCCGGCCAACCTGTCCCCGCAGCCGGAGGTCTACGGGCATTTCCTGGGCGTGCGCGGCAGCTGCATTCCCCAGCCGCGCCCGGTGCCCGGCAGCCAGAAGGGCGTGCTGGTGGCCCCTGGAGGCCTGGCGCTGCCGGCCTACGGCGAGGACGGGGCCCTGGAGCACGAGCGCATGCAACAGCTGGAGCACGGCGGCCTGCAGCCAGGCCTGGTCAACCACATGGTGGTGCAGCATGGCCTGCCGGGCCCCGACAGCCAGTCGGCCGGCCTGTTCAAGACCGAACGCCTGGAGGAGTTCCCGGGCAGCACCGTAGACCTACCCCCCGCGCCTCCGCTCCCTCCTCTGCCGCCGCCCCCAGGCCCCCCACCCCCTTACCATGCCCATGCGCACCTTCACCACCCGGAGCTCGGGCCCCACGCCCAGCAGCTGGCCTTGCCCCAGGCCACCCTGGACGACGACGGGGAGATGGACGGCATCGGGGGCAAGCATTGCTGCCGCTGGATCGACTGCAGCGCCCTGTACGACCAGCAGGAGGAGCTCGTGCGGCACATCGAGAAGGTCCACATCGACCAGCGCAAAGGGGAGGACTTCACTTGCTTCTGGGCCGGTTGCCCTCGAAGATACAAGCCCTTCAACGCCCGCTATAAACTGCTGATCCACATGAGAGTCCACTCTGGGGAGAAGCCCAACAAGTGTACGGTGAGTTTCCGAAGCGCAAGGGGTGACCTCTCGATCAGATCTGTGTTTGCCTCCTTCTCTGTAGACTGCCATTTCTGTACCTGCAGAACCCGTAGGCCCTGACTGAAGAATTCACTCCAGAGCACATCCTCCTGTGACTCTCGCCAAAGTGTTTGTAACCAACCGTTAAATTCAGATGGTTCCTCTGAGCTTGGGAAAATACGTTTTATTGCTCTGTGCCTTTTGAGAGCTTGGAAAGGTGGAGGTCTTGTGGAGTTGTGGAAACATCTGTAGAGTACGTTGTTTGCAGGCTCTGGTCTGTGCTGAGAATAGAGCAGTGACCGTGAAGGATGAGATCTCTGCCCTCACAGAGCTGATGTTCTGCTGGTGAGTGTGGACAGGCTTCCTGCTGTGCCACCAGAGAGTCCTGTGACTTTGGGTGGGTGGTTAACCTCTCCAAGCTATTGTGTCTTCATCTTCAACTCTTCATCTTCGAAGGAGTTAGACCTTTTGAAGGCTTTGTGCTTAACTCATACATTTTTTATTTGTTCTTCTTTCTCATTCAAATAGCAAGAAGCTATTCAAAGAGTAACTTGACTTTTTGTTTTGACCTTGAAGTAAATTCTTGGAGGCTTTTATTTGATAAACAAAACAGAACAAAACTCAAAGCCTGAAGCAAACTGTCTTTACCTCAGGAACAAAAACAACAGATTGCCGTGTTTGATGGTCTGTGCAACATAAAGAAAGGCAGAGCTTTAGAAGAACATTGGAAATCTCAGCAGTCTACAGTTCGCCAATGGTGTCACTAATTGGGTGGCCTCTGGGGCCATATTCCTTTCTCTTCATGTGGCTTTGCTGCTAGTTGCTATCCAGAATTTTTTTTTTTTTTTTTTATGAAGAAAGAAAACAAGTAGGCACTGAGTCTGGCTCTTCCTCTGTCTTGTAGCTCTTTTTTTTTTTTTTAGCCTTGAGCACCATTGAGACATTTATCCACTAGAGAAAGACCTGCTATGTGCCTGGGACTGTTTTAGGCTTAGGAGATATTCTGTCGAACAAGACAGGAACAGTCCTGCCCTCGTGGAGTTTAAGTCTAGAAAGGAAGAGAAGTAGACAATTAACTAGTGAATGATTAAATAATTTGGGGGAATCTGAAAGTGCTGTGAAGAGATTGAAACAATGATGTCAGCAAAGTGCCTGGGGTGGGAGGAGGAGCTTTGCAACTTGCTTGACCAAAAGGTTCTGTCTCAGGAGGTGGTCAGTGAGCTGGGCCTGGATGATAAGGAGAAGCTATTGCTTGATCCCACAATGGCCCCTCATGCTAGTTAATACCGGTTATAAAATTAAACATGAGGCTGGGCGCTGTGGCTCACGCCTGTAATCATAGCCCTTTGGGAGGCCAAGGCAAGTGGATTGCTGGAGGCCAAGAGTTCGAGACCAGCTGGGCCAACATGGCAAAATCTTGTCTCTACCAAAAAATACAAAAATTAGCCAGATGTGGGGGTGTGCGCCTGTGGTCCCAGCTACTCAGGAGGCTGAGGCAGGAGAATTGCTTGAACTTAGGAGGCAGAGATTGCAGTGAACTGAGATCATGCTACTGCACTCCAGGCTGGGCAACACAGCGAGACTCTTTCAAAAAAATAAAAATTAAAATACTAAATTAAACATGAATGAAAAATGGCGTAACTGCTGTGGAACACCATTTGGCAGTTCCTCCATAGGTTAAACAGAATTACTATGTGACCCAGCAATTCTACTCCTAGGTATATATACCTAAAATAATTAAAAACAGACATTTAAACAAAAACGTTTACATGAATGTTTTTAGTAGCACTGCTCATAATAGGCAAAAGATGGAAACAACTCAAATGTCCATCAGTGGATGAATGGATAAACAAAATGTGGTATATCCATATAGTGAAATTTTAGAATAAAGTTCTGATACATGCTGCAACATTGATGAACCTTGAAAACATTGTACTAAGTGAAAAAAGCTAGGCACAAAAGGCCACATATTGTATCATTCAGTTTCTACGACATGTCCAGAAGAGGTAAATCTATAGAGACAGAAATCCGACTAGTGGTTGACTAGGGGCCAGGGTGTGAGTGGGGAATGAGGAGTGGCTAAATGGCTATAGGGCTTTCTTTCAGGGTAATGAAAATGTTCTGGAACTAGATGGTGGTGATAGTTGTACACCATTATGAATGCATTTAATATCATGAAGTATGTACTTTTAAATGGCTAAAATGGTAAATGTTAACATGAATTTTACCACAAAAAAAAATTAAACCAATTGTGATGTTTGACACGAGTCTTTATGAAGCAACATTTATATATACTTGAAAAATATCCTGAAAACGAAATGTACCTATCTGTCTTAGTTCTTTATTTCAGGAGGATGGGGAGAAAGTTTTATTTGGTATTTATTTAGGCCACTCCCTCTGAAAGAAGGCTTTCATGGACTTACCAAAATATAACTGAACCTAAACACAGGTATGCAAATATTCAGGTGTGCACATCTCTCCATTGATTCTTTTAAGCCCCAAATTATTTAGAAGTGAACAGGATGTGTTTTATACCCGGGCCTCTCCCAATGCACTCTAATCTGTAATTGTGTTCTACAAATGAGCAATGAGACAGATTCAGCCCCTGTATATACGCATGATACATAGACATTCGACATGTATGTATCATCTATAAACGTTAGTACCTTCCACTGTTCCAGCACCTAAAATAAATACAAATGGCAAAAAGCCCACCTTTGACTGAACATTAAAATATTAGCCACAGCAGTTGTGCCCTATTTGTTAGTGGAGTTTGGTGTGTCATCCATCTGACATATGGGAGAAATTGGTGAAAATACTGCAGCCTAGAATAGTGTTTGATGACATCTGAAGAGTTTTCAAACTTCTGGTAAAAATTATTGCTATGTTCTTTTTTAAAAACAAACAAACAAAACTCAGTTTTCAAATAATATGCATTTAGTTTCTCAAGTCTTTATGACCATGTTCTTTCTTTGAATTACATGAATAAAATACTAGTTAGGCCTCTTTGGGCTTTTTGTTTTTTCTTTCAGTTCCTCTGATCCACATAGTTATTAGGAGGTGGAGATATGTTTGGCTACATTTTTCAAGGGATGGATTTTGATACATTTAGGCTTAGATACAAAGCTCTATACCCGACTGTCTTAGAAAATGTTGAGACTATAGCAATCTCCAGCAGTCCAGAATGTTCCCGATAGCTTCTGTCTACCTAACCACTTGTAAGTGGCAACCCCCTATCCCCGCCCCTGCCACACACACCTTTCTTTTTCCTTCAGATACTTTTCTACCACATTCCACATTCGAAATAAGCAATTGAATGTCTTGTTAAGCCATGTTTGAATTTCCTCATAAACACACACGTGAGAGAAGAGAGGCTTAGTCTGCTCTGTTTGTTTGAGGCTCATTGTCTGCTTCCATTTTGACCCAGTTTCTTTAGGGGCTGGGAGAACAAGGAGAATTTTAGGCCTCACGGGAGCTTATCAATGGATGCTTTCAGACAGTCCTCTGAAACATGTGCCTTAGTAGTAATTAATTTGCCTAGGATCCTACATTCTTCAGAAGGAGTTTATTGTTCTCCAACAGGAGGAAAAATAAATCTTTGTAGTTTATTGTGAAACCTTCAGCTTCCCCCAACTGTGAGGACCCTGACTATCAGGTTTAGGATTTCACCTGCAGGTGTGAAGGCTTACACTTTTTATCTCCTCTTACGTGGAGGCCCATCTCTGATGGGGAGGGGTGAGAGCCTAACCAGTCTTGTAAAAGTGATGCCAGTGACTTTCAGTGGACTCTAGTGTTTGAAGGCTTTAAAAAGTTAGTACTGAAAGATCAGAATCCCACAGGAAAGGTATAAAAACAATAAAGGCCCCTAACATGACATAGCGTGTTCTGTACAGAGATATATACTCCACATTCTTCAAACATTCCTCGGAAGATTTTTTTAAAATTACTTTTATTTTTATTATTATACTTTAAGTTCTAGAGTACATGTGCACAAGCTGCAGGTTTGATACATGGGTATACATGTGCCATGTTGGCTTGCTGCACCCATCAAATTGTCATGTACATTAGGTATTTCACCTAACGCTATCCCTCCCCCAGACCCCCACCCACCAACAGGCCCTGGTGTGTGATGTTCCCCGCCCTGTGTACAAGTGTTCTCATTGTTCAATTCCCACCTGTGAGTGAGAACATGCGGTGTTTGGTTTTCTGTCCTTGCGATAGTTTACTGAGAATAATGGTTTCCAGCTTCATCCATGTCCCTGCAAAGGACATGAACTCACCCTTTTCTGTGGCTGCATAGTATTCCATGGGGTATATGTGCCACATTTTCTTAATCCAGTCTATCATTGCTGGATATTTGGGTTGGTTCCAAGTCTTTGCTATGGTGAATAGGCCGCAATAAACATACGTGTGCATGTGTCTTTATAGCGGCATGATTTATAAACCTTTGGTTATATACCCAGTAATGGGATGGCTGGGTCAAATGGTATTTCTAGTTCTAGATCCCTGAGGAATTGCCACACTGTCTTCCACATGGGTTGAACTAGTTTACAGTCCCACCAACAGTGTAAAAGTGTTCCTATTTCTCCACATCCTCTCCAGCACCTGTTGTTTTCTGACTTTTTAATGATCACCATTCTAACTGGTGTGAGATGGTATCTCATTGTGGTTTTGATTTGCATTTCTCTGATGGCCAGTGATGATGAGCATTTTTTCATGTGTCTGTTGGCTGCATAAATGTCTTCTTTCGAGAAGTGTCTGTTCATATCCTTTGCCCACTTTTTGATGGGGTTGTTTGTTTTTTTCTTGTAAATTTGTTTGAGTTCTTTGTAGATTCTGGATATTAGTCCTTTGTCAGATGGGTAGATTGCAAAAATGTTCTCCCATTCTGTAGGTTGCCTGTTCACTCTGATGGTCATTCCTCCGAAGATTCTTATGCAGGAAGCTTATTCCTATGTGTGCGCAAGTGTGTTGGAGGTGGGGATATATGTATGAAAGAGAATGAAGGAAAGAATCAGACTACGAATAGCTCAGTACACGACACTCCTGCCGGCATCTGTGGGCTGTGGGCATTGGCAGTAGTTGCAGCCTTTAACAGCCAGCCTGGCATTGGCACTGACCAATTGGAATGGGCATCAACTAATGGAGCAAGGTCCTTGATGGCCCATTTCATGCTAGGCTTTTATCCTTTAACAATCACGTTGTAGGGAGGTGAGGAAGGGGCCCTGCAGAAGTAGTCCAGATGGCCAGGCCAGTAGCAGGGGGATCTTAGGTATCAAGGCAGAGGTTATTTACCAACCAGTATGGTTGTATTTGAGTATTTTGACAAGCAGTACACTGGCTGAAGCTCTGGAAATCTCTCTGTATCCTAGACTTCTGGAGTAGTTCCTATCCAGGTGCAGCTGTTGTTGTTATTAGATGTGTGTTTTCTTTCTTGCATTGTGTGTTTGTGTGATAGTTTGCTCAGACATCATTGGTGTGTGTCTGAACTGCTATTTGGTTAGAACCTCACCATTTGTTCTTAGCCCTCTCTGTATGTCCATGGTGTTCAGTCCAGATTGAGGTCTGCTGACTTGGTTGGATCCCCAAATAATTTCCTGTCCTGCCACGTGTTGGTGACTATTTCAAAGTGAAAGCATGCAGTAGGGTCACTGGCATTCCAGAGATGGTTGTTAGGAGGTCTACATTGCCTGTTTCTAGAAAAGCGCTCAAATGTTGGAAGTAACTAAGTTGTTGGTCAGATATTTGTGCAGGAATCCTAACAGGTGCATAGGCTAGGCCTAGTCACCTGATGGGTGGCTGGAAAGACAGCCCTTGAGAGGGGTGAAATTACTGAGAAAATTTGCTTCATCTGAGCCCCACAGAGAGGACTTCAGTGCTGGAAGAGATGCTGCCACCTATTGATCATGGTCTTAAAAGATGCTTTTGTGCTCTCTTTGAAGAGATGCTTCTGTCTTCATTAGGTCATTGGCTTCAGAGCAATTTGACGCAATTTAAAAATAAGCACACAGTTGAATACCATAATGTGGTTAAGCCAGCTGTTTCTGACCGTGCTAGCTACTTTTTTTTTCTATTTATGAGAATGGCTTATATTATGCACATACTGAGCCATGGCATGGCTATATGATAGCCCCATATAATATCAGCATTTAAGGTGGACTGTTTAAAAAGATCCACAGGGTAATAAGTTTCCAGCAGGATCCCTTACAGTGTGTGAACCATCTAACAGCTTTTTGCCCTTCCATCTTCTGCTAAACATGTTTTCTTGATCCTCACACATATCATTCTGAATTTAAAAATACCATTTACTTTCCTTGGTTTCATTTAAATGTTGCATTATGTTTAACTATAGCCAGCCCTACATAATAAAATTTTCTAAAAGGTCATTACCCCTCACTCTTCTTCAGGGGTCGGATAAATTCAGTGTGAACACACAGAACTGCAGTAAATGGGGGCAAAATGCCAGTTTTATTTAGGGCTCTCCAATCATGGGTTCAATTGGAGAACACAGTGAGGCCCCTTTCCCCACTGCCTAAGCCCTGAGTCTTGCCCACACTTCTTACCCAGAGATTGTTGGAAAAGTAAGAACCAGAGAACAAAGACCTCCTTAGGCCTACCAGCTGGTGAAGTAGATTTCTGCTGTCCCAACAGAGTTCATCTCACAAAAGTTTACTGGCCTTGCCTACACTAATTGCAATTATTTTCCTATGTAACCGAAAAAGCAGACAGAGAGGTCAGGAATGTTGGCTTTGGAGCCATAACACCCAGGTTCATGTCTTTCCCAGAACATTCCTGAATCAACTAGGGTTCCCTTTTCTGTGCTGGCATGGGGTAGCACACTGAGCCGACTCCCACCTCTTTTCATACTGACATCGTTATATTACAGTTTTTTCTTTCCCTAGATTGTGAGCTTCTTCAGGTCAGGAACCATGTGTAAGTCACTTATGCATCTCTAGCTCCCAGCATAATAGGTACTTTATTATTTGTGAAGCTAAAATGCAAAGTAAGTGAACCAGAAAGGGTAGGTCACAAGGTGTGGATTTAAGTTTGTTTGTAATTCAGAGCAGTAACAGGTTTTTGAAATTAGTGAAATGAACAGAATTAGAATATGGGTCTAAAAAAGTAATATAAAAATAAAGATTCTTAAGATTTAAAAGGACCTTAAAAGATTACCCAATTGTATTAGTCCGTTTTCACACTACTATCAAGATACTACCTGAGACTGGGTAATTTATAAAGGAAAGAGGTTTAATTGACTCACGTTCTGCATGACTGGGGTGGCCTCAGGAAACTTACAATCATGACAGAAGGGAAAGTAGTCACGTCTTAGCTGGTGGCAGGCGAGAGACAGAGCGAAGGGGGAAGAGCCCCTTGTGAAACCATCAGCTCTCATGAGAACTCACTCACTAACACAAGAACAGCATGGGGGAAACAGCCCCCATGATCCAGTCACCTTCCAGCAGGTTTCTCCCTCAACTCATGGGGATTACAGTTCCAGGTGATATTTTGGTGGGGACATAGAGCCAAACAATATCACCAACTCAGCAACCCATTTTGAAGTCTACACTCCGACAACTTTCCCATTAGTGTTTGTTGAGACTTTGAGCATCTGCCAGGGCTTAAACTGTTTTCACATTGAGGTAAAATATCCTTTACAGCTTTCATCCCTAATTGTGTCCTCTGGCAATACCTAGATGAAGTATTGCCTCTCTTCAGTTTTCATTTATTTGAAGAAGAATTGCCATGTCTCTCAACCCATACTTGCCAAGTAAACATGCCTAGTTCATTCAGCCATTCTTCATATAATACAATTTAGAGTTCCTGCATTATCCTGGTAGAGGAACTCTAAATATATTCCAGTGAATGTACTTCCCTCAAAAAATGCAACGCTAGAAGTGAAGATAATACTTCAAGTATGGCACAGAGTAGAAAAGATTTATTACCTACCTAATTCTAAAAATCACATGCACATTAAGTACAACTTATCGTATTAGCTTCATTGATTGCTGGCCCCACCTTTGACCCATGTTCAGTTTTCTGTTGATGAACACAGAGCATTTCTGTGTGCTGCTGCTTAAGTCATGTATCTCTCAGCCCCTCCTTATAGGGTTGTTTATTTGGGCCCCAAAGTGTTATATCCTGCTAGATCTAACCCACCTCTCATGCCTGCCAACCCTCTCTTTGGATCCATACTGTACCATTCAGGGTCTTTACTGTTTTTCTCAGCACTGTGCCTGTGAAGATTTGGTAGGGTTGCCTTTACTGTCTTCACATAGGTGCATGATGAAAATGTTCAACTGGGCAGGTCAAGAATAGAGCCCTGTGGTAAGCTACTAGAATCCTCTCTTAAGGTGAGTATCAACTTTGAAAACAGTTTATAACAAGTTTTACACCCCCCTCTATAATTTATAAGACTGCCATAAGAGACCTTATAAAATACATTGTTGAAGTCCATATTTTGGTACAGCAATATAAATGAAGGGAAAAATGAGCTTAGGCTGATGTGGCCAATTCTGAGTGAAATTAAAATTTGCTGCCTCCTGGCAGTTGCACTTTTTGTTCTGTCTTGTCATGAGCAGCCTAATAAACCATTTATGATTTCCCCCCCGATCTCCCAAGGTGACCGACCTCTATATAATTTTTAGAATCTTTCTTCTTCAGTTTAAAAGTATGAATGACATTTGCCAGTCCTCCAACTTTTGGCACATCTTTCATTTTCCAAGAGTACTCAAAGATATCTGACGGGGCGGAACATTAGTGATCTCTGTTGCAAGGACTCATAATATCTAGAGCTGTGATTGCGAGACTGTGTTTAATTTCACCTTCAGCCTCTTGTCTGATTCTTTCCAGGCATCTGCTGTTGGGGCCAGGACTTCTTCTTTTTCCAAGTTGTTACATTGCATGTACAAAAGAAAAGTTCAGCTGGGTGGGGTGGCTCACATCTGTAATGTCAGCACTTTGGGAGGCTGAGGTGGGAGGATCACGAGGTCAGGAGTTCGAGACCAGCCTGGCCAACATGGTGAAACCCATCTCTACCTTAAAAAAAAAAAAAAATTAGCCAGGTGTGGTGGTGTGTGCCTCTAATCCCAGCTACTCGGGAGGCTGAGGAAGGAGAATTGCTTGAACCTGGGAGGTGGAGGATGCAGTGAGCCGAGATCGCACCACTGCACTCCAGCCTGGGTGATAGAGCGAGATTCCGGCTCAAAAAAAATTTTTTCATTTTTATAGCAAAAAGTTCAGAACACTTCATCTTCCTGCAGCTTTTTAGTTACGTGAAATCCACAAGGTCCAGTGTGTACATCAGTTTCCTTCATTTGCAAGGGGACCGTCTTCAAGTAATAGGGCTTACGATAAGGATGCAATATCAATATGGCCAAAATGGCAACTTGGAAACACAAAATTGAATCAGTAAATGTCAGGACTTGGAATTCAAAGATCTAAGGCAACTCTAGGTGCTAGGTTGTCTGGCCACTGCTGTTGGCTGCAGTTGAGTGACTTCCACCCTAGTCCTATGCTAAAAACAGACTCTGCTCTGTTCTCTGCCTTGTTTTTTATGCCTGCACTACCAAACAGCTTTCTGAGTCCTCCCTTCCTCGGAATTTACATCTGCCCTTGCTTTTGGCTTAATCAAAAGTTTTTCCTCACCCACTGCATTCTGTAGTCTGTTTCTTACTCATTCTATTATCCTGGGGGACTTTCAAGATGGTGTCTGGAAAAATTTAGGAATGGATCTGCCCAAAGATAAAAAGAAAGTGAAGAGTCTGTGTTAGTCCCAGGTTTTTGCTTTTCTTTTCAAAGAAATATGAGAAAGCATGCTAGTGTCTCTAACTCTGTGACAGTACTGTGAGCAGTCACCCTCAGTCATGCCCATGACCTCTTTCTGAGGTAGTGGTTCACCTTGTAGACCACCAGGTCTACTGTACCCAACCCAGACTGCAATGTGCACCTGACCCAAAGACAGTCACTCCATGTGCTGGCCAGCAAAAAGCTCTTTCCCACATAGGATAAGATGGACCCATTGGATTCCTTCTCTGTGAATAATTTTCACTGAAAAATAGGAATAGGACCAGGCGTGGAGTAGCAGGAACAGAAAATTAAAGAGAAATGAGAGACTATGAGAGACCAGAGAGAGACTATGTGTTAATTTTCCTAAGGGAAAGGAACAATCAGGAAAACAAATGTTGACGTGCTAAGGGGCGTTGGGAGATTACTTAATATCTCCTACAGTCTTCGTACAGATCTGTATAATCATATGCATAAATGCTTTATGTCTATTTAGTCGAACTTGGCACTAGGGGATGGAGAGTGTCTGGTTTCACAGGTAGAGTTAAGAGCCACACACTGTTCCGAAGACTTTGATCTTTCTTTTGTTGTAAGAACTTCATTCTCCTGTTGAACAGACTCCCTCCCCATGTCCTTTCTGATGGGCATCCTCAGAAGGTTGCTCAGCTTCTCTGGGACACTGAAGGTGTCTGCCAGTTTTCTCTTCTGTGCCGGACCCTATTGGTGATGTTTGCCTGCTCTGCCCTCTTGGCCCTTACCTGTGCTCTTGACAAGGCCCATCATATTGCCTTCCATTGTTGGTGACAACAGCCGGCTGTGGGTGCTGGCCAGTGCTGCAGGTGTCAGGTTCTGCTGCTCTTGCAGCTGATATATCTGGGAGCCCCCAACCCAAGACTTGCATTGTGTTCTCCAGAACTACAAGTGAACTCTGAAGCTGCATCCTGTTCTTGTCTTCATAGGAAATAATTACTCTTCTCTCTTTTGTGTTACTCAGTCACATTATTCTAAAGAGGTACTGGGTCAGTTCCCAGTAGCTCAAAGATGGTGTGAAAACAGATCTTTCTGTTAGTTTTTCAGGCTTATTCACATGTCCATGGCTGTTGGGACTTGTAGAGAAGAAGGTTTTCCTGGGAGCAAACTCAGCAGTAGAATAGTGTGCTCAAAACCACCTCCCCAGCCCTCCAATAACTGAGTCATTGAGACAAAACTCATGGTGCTGACCTTCTCCTTCTTTAGGATATGATTTAAAGGCCCCTTCCCAGCCCTTCCTACAGACTGACTGATGGAGCCTTCAGCCTGCCAGTCACCCCAAACCAGCCGTACCTGATTATCTCCTGGGAATCCTACCACAGCTCAATCAGAACTGCTCCCCACCCTCACCCCACCTGCCTTAATTCTTAGAAAATACATAAAAAACTCAGTGTACCTCACCCTGATCTCCCACCTCAAAACTAAGAAAACTGGATTTCTTGCTCAACACTCTACACTTCATACTTGAAAAAAAAATTAATTCTGACAGAACCACCTCTGGCCCCTTGCCAAAGACGTAAAGTCTCACTGAAAGTGATTGGGAGGAAAGGAACAAATGGATGCTTAAAGGGATTAAAATGCAGGAGTTAAATTGGGACCTTGAGTGGGGCTGTGGGAAGGGGAGGGGCTGGGAAGCTGTGAATGCAGAGAACCACAGCTGAGAGCATTGTGGCTCCGGGGGAGAAAAACCATTTTGGGTTCTTAGTAGAAGAATAGCCATTTCTTTTGATATTTCCAAGATTGCCACTCTTGGGGTTTGCGCTCTTTTTCACTGTACCTTTTTTTTTTTTTTTCTTTTCAAGCAAGCTCTAATGACTTGGCGTCCTGGCACATAGCTGCATTCTGCTCATAATAATGTGTACTTTCAAGTTTTTACTCAAACTCAATATAATTTCCTTTAGAAAAATGTTTTTGAGAAACACAGTATTAAATCAAGAAAGCCCTTGCTGCTTTTATTGTCACTAAAATCATATATTGTTTTCCAAAGAATACTGCCATTTGTTTATATTTCCCTACAGTTTTTGTTTTTGGGAGTTTTGTTTTGTTATAGTGGCAGCTGAAGTGATTTTGAGTGTTTGCAGCATGATGTTAATTAACCAAATGTTTCAACCTGGAACTTTGAACACCTGGGCTTACATAAATTGCTCAGAATCAGTGTGGAAATCTTCGGAACAGTGGATGTAGAAGATTTGGGGTAAAACAGGCACTAGATGGTGAGGGGTTTTATGCTCTACTCATTCTTTACGCAAAATAAAAACAGACGAGTAAGTGTTGGCCTCTTTGGAACAGATGATTCCCAGCAGCAGTTGGCATGCTTTATGTACTCATGGGTTAACCGGAAGCAGCTCTCAGAATATCCATTTTAATGAAGATAGCTTAGGTTTAGTCTATGTTTGGCTGACAGTTAACACTGTTCCCATTTCACTTCTCTATTCTGCTGACCCTTGGGCTTGATAATGTTTACATCTTGGATACTTGCAAATGAAGAATCAAGGCTGGCCATGGGAATTACTAGGGTGTCAGAGTGAAATTTTGGTACCCAAATCTCTCCACTCATCCTTCCTTCCTTCAGGAAGCTCCTGACCAAGAGATTGTTGACTAAAGAAAAAAAAAACAAAAACCCAAGCTTTTGAAATGATTAACGTGCGTTCTATTCAGAAATCTTATTGAGGACTGTAGATGAGGCCTGTAGCTTGAGAGTTGCTCTCTTGAGAGGTTCTGTCAGCACAGTTTCAGCTCACTGCGTATATACAGGTGGTGGAGGTTCAGGACATGCAAAATCACATCAAACTTGTCCAGAATTACACTAAAGCAGAGTCATATCAAGGTTTGGGCATAAGAGTACACCTGGATATAGGTTACAGAAGCATAATCACTAAGACTGTCAGATATTGTCTTATGTGCAGAAAAAGGCAAGGACTAGGGTCATTTATCTTTTAAGGAAATAGTGACTCAAGCAAGAGACATGAAGTGGGGTTGGGTGTTCTACCTGGTTTTATCTTCAGAACATCTTTCTGGAGAGCTTCACGTTTTCAGAGAGTCAGGGACTTTGTGACGTTAGATTCCAGAGAACAGAAATAAAACATGCCATCTTACATTTGTTACTTTGTCTCACAGAGCATAGGCAAACAAGAACCATACTGATTAGGAAACGAAGCACCGTTTTATGAACAATTAAGTAGGCACCTGATAACATCACAGAGACACACACACACTAAAAATGGAGCTCTGGTAAGGCAGAATTGAGTCTCAATGGTGGTGCCCATGAAGTTGACCCAAGCTTTTTTCCACCAAGTCTAAGGTGCAAAAACTAAAACAGATTGAGATAGTTGATTTGCCTAAAGCAAGGCTTCTCAAAAGCAGCATTAATGACACTGGGGGCAAGATAGTTCGTTTCAGCAGAGGCTGTTCTGTGCACTGTAGGATGTTTGGCAGTTTCCCTTATCCCTAGTTGGTAGAGGGAAATAGAGGCCGGTAGCAAACTTCCACTCCCACCCCCTTGTTTTAACAACCAAAGATATCTCCAGTCATTGCTAGACATCCCCCGGGGCTTTTAATAAGCTTCCCAGGGATTCCCATGTGCAGTCATATTTGAGAAACAGTGTTTTAAAGAAGTACAGTCACTACTGGACATGGCCAAAATGCCTGCCTTGCAGATGTCCTGTGTAATGAACACCTTCTTGATGGTACTCACTCCACATAACTATCCTTCACTTTCAAAGTTTAGCATGCATTAGAATCACGAGGTGGGACAGGATTAGAATGTTGAGAAAGAAATCTTTCTCCTTCCCTGGGTCTGGAGTGGGTCCTGATGTTTTGTATTTCAAACAAGTTTCCAAGCAGTGCTGATGCTGCTGGACCAGGAGACCACCTTTGAGAACCACTGTTGATGACCTTCACTTCAACTCTTACCTAAAGAACAATGACCCAGTTGACCCAGTTGACAGCACCACTTGAAGACTGTGGTAGAACGATCTACTGAACACCTCATTCCATCACCTCTTTTCATCTTTTTATAGTGTTTTCTCCTTTTCTCCATCTTTTATAACTCACTATCCACTTAGTTCCACTGAAGAAACTCTGTCTTTATCGTCCACATTAATAGTTCTCCAAAGTGCTGGGAGTTCCCGTTCAGATTTTTTCCATTCCTTCTATATCCTTATTGATTGAATATTTTTCTTCACTTGCTTGCATTAAAGATTTTAGGAAAAGACCTAAAATCTGGTTTTGTTGTTCAGATTGTCCTTATTTGTGATATACTATCAGCGGGGATGTCTTCCTTTTCTATCGTAAATGTAGCACGCTGTAATAGTTTGTTATTGAAAGAGACTTTGGGAGTTAATTTAAAAACCTAACAGCCATTTTCAAACAATGAATTAATAATTTTTGACAGAAAACCTTTGTAACTAGGGGACTATATATTCAATGTAGCAGGTTTTTTGTTTTTTGTTTTTTTTACCTTGTGAAGTAAAATGTTTTGTAATTCAGACATATTATTTAAAATGCTTTGAAGTTTGCAAAACCCTTTGAAGACCAAGGCTGTGATTTACATGTCCCCATTTATATTTTTATTAAAATCACCACCCCTCCATAAATAAAGGTATTAATGGGTAAATATTTGGCCAGTTAAGTACCAGGACTGTGTAGGGGGCTTTCCTGCAGATGGGCAGAGGATGTAATTTCATTAAACAGGAGGTCTCAGTTACCCTCTGTTTGGAATCCACTGAAGTAGGACTTCTCTTGGCTCTCCTCTTAAGACTCAAATCTTCCCAAACAGTTTTGGCCTCCACATTTGTGATGCACTGGCCTTGGGCTTGGCATTGACCCATTGGCCTTGTCGATCCTCCAATTTATACTGTGCACTTAAATTCTAAAATGATACTTTTGCTCCATCTGCTTCTAACTTGAGTGCTCTAACTCCTGTAGTACTTGACCATTGTGACATTATACTGTAGTAGTCATTGAAAAACACTCAACATCTCCCAGACATTTCTATGACCCTAACAGAATCTGGACCGATTGTAGAGGAAAACACATAGATCTTAGAAAATACAGTGGGAAAGAGCACTGGCTGGGAGCCAGGCAGGCTCTGGGTCAGGCTTTGGCACTAAATAGTGGTGTTTCCTTGGACGAGTCACTTCTCTTACCTGGCCTGTATTTTTATGGCCTAGAAAATTGAGGGAGTTAGATGAGGTGGTCTGTAAGCTCCTTTTTGAGGCTGCCGTCCTGTGTTTGTGAAGTTTTGTATTTTGTGGGCTGGAGACCCATCAGAGCAGCTTGTTTCCAAGAAGCACAGGCCTCTTTCCACATAGCTCACAGGAAATACATTGTCTGGAAGAGAGAGAGAGAGATGCTTGGATACCTGTAGAAAATGTTTGGTGGCTTCTCTATTTTGCTATTCAGTGGCTAGATAATACTGCATTGGACAGCTGGGAAAAATAATTTTTTTTCAGTCAAGTCTTCAAATTTTGGTCCTCGGCACCAATTACATAATATATGCAGAAATACCTTTATGAATAAATATGTAGGACCCTCTCCAGAGAATAACCAGGTGCCCTATTAAATTCCATATGAAATGGGTAGAGTGTGGAACCACCCTAGGTGTGAAAAGAGTCCTTAAAGTGTTCCCAAAGGGCAGGATTATAGCAACGTATGGTGCCCAGGCTTATTACATTGGTTTTCCTTTTTTATTCTCCCTCCTCAAGTTTGTAAGAGACGGATGATTCCTATTGTTGTGGCAAGCTGCTCAGCTTTACCCAACGGTTCATAGTGAGAGAAGACATGGGGAGGGCAGTTAGTTCCTCAGTTGGGGAAATTAGACTGCCTTGGAGGTCACTGGGGGCAAAGGTGATCAGAGTTATGCGGAGCCCAGTCTGTCATCTTCATGATGTTTCTACAGACAGGGATACTTGAATGCACAGTGTTGAATGCATTTAAAGGCTGGATCCACACATTTAAGAAATCAGGATTAAGGAAGCTGTACAGATGTAAACTTTGAAGAAAACAATGAAAAAAAGAATAGTGGAGAGCTGAATACGTGTGGCCAAACTATGTCACTTACCAAAGGGCCAGTCATCATCTTTTATAACATGCTAGCACAGTGGTTTGCAGAATGTATTCTCATGCCTGCTTTCAGGATAAAAACGTTAAAGAGACATGCCTGGGAAATTCCTTTTCCTTTTAATCAGGATAAAGTGGCCTGTTGAGGCCTGGGAAAGTGTATTGGATTTCACCTTTGATCTCCCATACGTCAGTCTCTTTACAAGTGGTCATTTCTCTGAAAGGTACAAGCTGGGACTATTTGGCATTGAGTTCCAGAATGGCCTTTATCATCTTGATGACAATTTTTCCAATTTCTTTAACAGTTTATTCAGTTGTAAAACTACAGTGACTCATGTAATTAGAGGTTTCCCTCTGTGTCAACAGAGAGGATTTTTGGAACCAACAAGTTGGACAAGTTTCCTACCACACTTCAAAAGAAGTAGTTAATCATGGGATAATATTTTTAGGATGTCGAAACTGGAATATGGCTGGCTGCTAATCATCCCCAAATAAAACTCTTGATTAATTACAAATAAATTAATCCAAGAGTGACAAAATTTACTTGGGCCTCATTGAAGTTTTACCAGGTTGCTTCCTCCAAGCCAGGTGAACAGGAAGAGGGGAAAGATGTTCTTCTCCCTCATTAAAGTTCCACTTAAATAAATAAAAACAAAAACACTCTGAACTCACAAAGACAGATGGGCTATCTTGTAAAACATTTTATCCAATGAAGTGATTTTTTTTTTCCTTTCCTGGATTTTGTATCTCCCCTGAATGTGGGCAGCTGAAAAGTGTGTATAAAATATTCCCAGGAAAACACCAAAGTGAAATTTCTCCACAGCTGTCATAATAATAGTTCATTAAATAAAATGGTGTATTTAAAAAAAGACTTGAACATTTCATAAGCAACTCTTGGAGAGATACTGCAAATTAATTAAGTGACCATAAGGGCACGATGACAATCTGAGGTTTGAAATTCAAGAGAATGGTGACTCCGAGTCTGTTGGCAAGGTTATTACCTATTTTTCTGTTTCTGAGAAATTTATCTCCTAGTGCTTAGATCATAGATTAAAATAATGCCTGAGCCTGTGAAAGTTCCCCCAGGATTTATTGTCTCTGTGTGTGTGTGTGTGTGTGTGTGTGTGTGTGTGTGTTGTGTGCACACACATCTGCCCACTGCAGCACTCAGCATGGAACTTGGCTTGTGGGGTATTCTCAACTGATGTATTTATAAAACATGTGTATAACATTTATTATATGCCAATCCTTGCTCAGGTAAAAATGTAGCTAATTTAATCTCCTGATAACCTATCAGATCGACACTTTTACCATCCTATTTTACAGATGAGAAAACTGAGGCACGGAGGGGTTAGTAATTTGCCTGTGGTCACAAAGCTAGGAAGTGACAGAATTAGAATGCAAGTCCTAAGCTTTAGTTTAGGTATCCGTGCTAGGCTCCTGTGCTACGATGCCTCTCTCAAGAAATCTTTCTCGAAATGAAATTAACAGCTTTGTCTGTGAAGAGTTTATAAAGCAAGTTCACATGTCATTTCATTTAATCTTCAAAGTATTCAGTAAGGAAGGTAAAGCTATTCCCATTTTCAGATGGGGAAAACTGGTGCTCAGAGAGTGGGGTGATTTTTTTCAAATCTCCTTCCCTAGTAAATTATACAGCAAAGGTTAGAACATGGACACCCCTGTCTTCAGCTCTGGCTCTCTTTCTGCCATAGCTGCAGTGGGGTAGTAACTTCGATAGGACTAAGAATCCACTGCGGTCTGCCCCTTTTATTTTTAGCCCCTCTACTGGTCTTTATTTCTCCTGGAGATCAGCAGTTGATACTCAAACGCAAGGAGTAGGGAGGGATTTTGGCATCAAGAATGAGTCCTCCAAACGGCTTTCCTGAAGTTCCTCCTGGTATATCACCCACAGTTCTTCTCACACCTCTGTTCTATGAACAACTAGTAATCACTATGGTGGGAATTAATTTGGGAGTCAAAGTTCAAGGAAAAAATTCTCAGGTAATGCGCCGTTTGCTGGGCACCTATTTAGTAGGTGAGTCTCAGGGCTTAAGGCTGCAGGTCTTCACAGTAGCCTCTCTGTTTTTCCTCTAGCACTCTTGGAGTCTCAGGGAGAAAACTGTTTTCTGGTTTGAGTCTTATATCCTCCCATTTTGGCTACTGATAGAAACCGTTACCAATTTGGGCTGAGTTCTCTACTTCTTTCACAACAGGAGTCTTGCTTTCAATTCAAGTTGTCAATCATTTTTCAAAAACCCACTCTTTATTTATACATCTGTTTATTTATATCCTATCTTGTTCTACAGAAATTAAGGGGAGCAGAGAATAGTAAAACTACAAGTATAAAGTAGAAAATAAAGATTAGAGAGGATTGAAATTAGAGTAGGGCAAGGCCTGAGAGAAAAAAAAAAGAGATTTGATTTCTGTGTTCTTAGCCAGAAAAAATAAAACAAACAACAAAAACAAAATGTAAAACGCAGTGCATCCCAGAATTTTTGTT